CCAACCTTTCTCGCCTTTTGATTATTTCATTAAGCCAAGCTTGTTCCAACTTCGAGGGGTTTGCCTTTCCTGGTCTTTCTTTCTGGCAAATTCCTCCTCCAGAGCTCCTTCAGTCCTGTCTGGCTCGTCACCCTTGTAACTCAGTGTCCTCTTACTTAGAGACTTCGCCTGACTGCCCTATGTAAAGTCCTCAGTCCATCCCTGCCAGTCAGCATAGTATTGCCAACGATACTCTCTTATTTCCATATTGTCTCCTACTAGAAAGGAAGCTGCCCGAGGGCAGAGACTGTCATCAACATCGTTCACTGCTGCATCCTCAAGCACCTCAAACTACCCGGCACAGGAAAAGAGTAAGTGAAATGAATACCCGTGGGCTCTCCTTGCGGCTCACTCTGGCTTAGAGAAATCGGCTTGCCAAGCAAAAGCATGATTAAAACTGTGGGTTTGGGCTGGGTGCGGTGGCTCACGCCTGTAATCCCAGCACTTCGGGAGGCCGAGGCGGGCGAATCACCTGAGGTCAGGAGTTTGAGACCAACCTGGCCAACATGGTGAAACCTGTCTCTACTAAAAATACAAAAATCAGCAGGGCGTGGTGGCGCGCGCCTGTAATCCCAGCTACTCAGGAGGCTTAGGCAGGAGAATCGCTTGAACCCGGGGGAAGCAGGTTGCAGTGAGCCGACGTCGCGCCATTCCGTCTCAAAACAAAAACAAACTGTGGGTTTGTTTTGAGACAGGGTCTTGCTCTCTCGCACAGGCTAGAGAGCAGGGGCATGATCTCCGCTCACTGCAACCTCGACCTCCCAGGCTCAAGCGATCCTCCCGCCTTGGCCTCCCAGTGCTGGACTACAGGCCTGAGTCAACGCGCCCGGTCTAAAAACGATTTTAATCTTTCCACTTAACTATTGCCCCGACGAGGTTTTTTCGAAGACAGTCAAGGCCGGCCCGGAAGAACGCACAACCATCAGCCCCCAGCAGAGCTCTCGGCGCGCAACTGAGGCTGCGCAGGCTTAGGGCGGGGCGTGGTGACGCGGCTGCCGGAAGCGGGTCTGGAGCGGGCGAGACGGCCAGGGCCGGCGAGCGCAGTGCAGCGCCGCGCGGTGCGGGCGGCCGAGTGGGGGCGTCATGGAGGATGAGCGGAGCTTTTCGGATATCTGCGGCGGCCGCCTGGCGCTGCAGCGCCGCTACTACTCCCCGTCCTGCCGGGAATTCTGCCTCAGCTGCCCTCGGCTCTCGCTGCGTTCGCTCACCGCTGTCACCTGCACGGTGTGGCTGGCGGCCTACGGACTCTTCACCCTCTGCGAGGTAATGGCAAGTCGGCCCCTCCCCGCGCTCGAATCTTACTGTCTGTGTCTGGCTCTCTCTTCAGAACAGCATGATCCTCTCTGCTGCCATCTTCATCACCCTCTTAGGTCTGCTTGGTTATCTCCATTTTGTGAAGATTGATCAGGAGACTCTGTTAATCATTGATTCCCTTGGCATTCAGATGACTTCATCTTATGCTTCAGGCAAAGAAAGCACTACCTTCATAGAAATGGGCAAGGTCAAGGATATTGTCATCAATGAGGCCATTTACATGGTAAGTATTTAAAAGGTAAGTATTACAGGCCTTAGACTTTGCTATTTGATTTATTTTCTTACAGCAGAAGGTGATTTACTACCTCTGCATCTTATTGAAAGATCCAGTGGAACCACATGGGATATCCCAAGTAGTACCCGTCTTCCAGGTGAGCATAGAATACTTTTACCATTCTCCAATAAAATATTCATGCACATTTTATTTTATTTTAGAGACAGAGTCTCACTTTGTCACCTAGGCTGGAGTGCAGTGACAATCACCACTCATTGCAGCCTCCACCTCCCAGGCTCAAGAAATCCTCCTGCCTCAGCCTCCTGAGAACTTGGGACTACAGGTGTGCACCATCTCGCCTGGCTAATTTTTTTTTTGACTCCGCATTTCTCCCCTTTGGAATTCAGAGTGCCAAGCCCCGGCTGGACTGCTTGATTGAAGTATACAGGAGCTGCCAGGAGATCCTGGCACACCAGAAAGCCACATCAACAAGCCCATGAGCCCCAGCGTTCAGAAGGCCAGCATTGTCTTCCATGGGAGATGACTCTTAAGCCATAGGGGCTGGTTTTCCGTACTCCAAACCATCAGGTGGACACAGTCCTAGGAACCATTATGGATGTAGTGCATCTTAGAGCCATAGAGCAGGTGACTGGAAATCTAACTCAGTATATTTCCGTGTATTATAGTGTTTTCCTTGTAAGGTTTTGCCTACTTTACCAAAGGAGGGGAGACCTTAAGAATTTTGACACAGTATGTCAAAAGTAATGTCAGCAAAGAACACTTTCGGAAATTGCTAAGCATGTTCAGGTTTACTTTGTTGATGTTTGTGAAGCAAAACAATGGGAAACTGACATCAGATGTCTTGAGAAAGCTATATTTTCCAATAGTACCCCTTGTGTAAAGTTACGAAAAAAACAAGCCCTTCAGTACTGGTTAGCAGGAAGAAATGTCCTACAAAAGACGAGTCTGTCAACCTAGTGCCTGTGTTCTGTACAGGGCTTATTTATTTACTGTTAATAAACAGATCTTCCAAAACACACAGTTACCTGGTTCACAGATAGCTGCTTTTTATTGACAAACAAGATCATAGTATTTCAGTCATGGTGTCAAGCACATTAATACTTTTCTGTTACTCAGCATTTTTTTTTATATCAGTTCAAAAGCTACTTTTGCCAAGAAGGATGAGACAAAAGGCCAGACAGAAATTGGACTTTGGTTTTCAGACATGGGACTCTCATGTTAACAAAGAATAAATAAGCAAATATTGAATCCTTTGTTTCTAAGTTAGTTTCTTCTGTATAAGATT